TGGCAACCCGCGAACTGTAATCCATGAATGGGACCACACTTTACAAGTCATCAAGTCTAACTTCTAGACCAGGGAATTAATGGGGGAGACAGCGAACCCTAGAGCAAAGTGCCAAACTTCTGTCGATAGCTTGAGGCTAGTGGAAAGACCTCGAGGAGGCTACTCCAGAAGTTCAGCGCGTAGGAAGCTCCGATACCAATAGCCCTTTGATGATGGTGGGGTTGGTGAAGGGAACAGTGCTCCGCAAGGTTATCCCTGCCCCAGGCAGTCCAATTTTCACTCTGCAGATTCTCTCTGGCTCTAACTACCCCAGATAACAAGGAGTGAATGCAGAATAGCACGGGCTTTAGGGCCAATCAGACATTAGTTAGAAAAATTCCTACTACATGGTTTATGTAAACTTGAAGATGAATGATTGCGAACTCCCCGAAAAGGGCTCAGACAATGCCATGCATAAAGAGGGGCCCTGTAATTTGAGGTTTCAGAACCCGAAGTGAAGGGGTCAGGCAGCCGGGTACGGCGGAAACTCACAGCTTTCGCCCAGCGAGAGGACAAAGGTCTGGGACACACTCCAACTGCGTCCGGATCTTGGCTGGATCGGACTCTCAGGGTGGAGGAGACACAAGCACAGCAGCTGCCCAGCGTGTGCCCAGCCCTCCCACCGCTGGTCCCGGCTGCCAGGAGGCTGGCCGCTGGCGGGAAGGGGCCGGGAAACCTCAGAGCCCCGCGGAGACAGCAGCCGCCTTGTTCCTCAGCCCGGTGGCTTTTTTTTCCCCTGCTCTCCCAGGGGCCAGACACCACCGCCCCACCCCTCACGCCCCACCTCCCTGGGGGATCCTTTCCGCCCCAGCCCTGAAAGCGTTAACCCTGGAGCTTTCTGCACACCCCCCGACCGCTCCCGCCCAAGCTTCCTAAAAAAGAAAGGTGCAAAGTTTGGTCCAGGATAGAAAAATGACTGATCAAAGGCAGGCGATACTTCCTGTTGCCGGGACGCTATATATAACGTGATGAGCGCACGGGCTGCGGAGACGCACCGGAGCGCTCGCCCAGCCGCCGCCTCCAAGCCCCTGAGGTTTCCGGGGACCACAATGAACAACTTGCTGTGCTGCGCGCTCGTGGTAAGTCCCTGGGCCAGCCGACGGGTGCCCGGGATGATGCCACTGTGTTCCTTTCTCCTTCTAGTTTCTGGACATCTCCATTAAGTGGACCACCCAGGAAACGTTTCCTCCAAAGTACCTTCATTATGACGAAGAAACCTCTCATCAGCTGTTGTGTGACAAATGTCCTCCTGGTACCTACCTAAAACAACACTGTACAGCAAAGTGGAAGACCGTGTGCGCCCCTTGCCCTGACCACTACTACACAGACAGCTGGCACACCAGTGACGAGTGTCTATACTGCAGCCCCGTGTGCAAGGAGCTGCAGTACGTCAAGCAGGAGTGCAATCGCACCCACAACCGCGTGTGCGAATGCAAGGAAGGGCGCTACCTTGAGATAGAGTTCTGCTTGAAACATAGGAGCTGCCCTCCTGGATTTGGAGTGGTGCAAGCTGGTACGTGTCAATGTGCAGCAAAATTAATTAGGGAAGGTACTAAATTGCTTGGTATTTTCTGTAGGAACCCCAGAGCGAAATACAGTTTGCAAAAGATGTCCAGATGGGTTCTTCTCAAATGAGACGTCATCTAAAGCACCCTGTAGAAAACACACAAATTGCAGTGTCTTTGGTCTCCTGCTAACTCAGAAAGGAAATGCAACACACGACAACATATGTTCCGGAAACAGTGAATCAACTCAAAAATGTGGAATAGGTAATTACATTCCAAAATACGTCTTTGTACGATAAATCTTCTGGGTTTTCTAACCTTTCTTTAGATGTTACCCTGTGTGAGGAGGCATTCTTCAGGTTTGCTGTTCCTACAAAGTTTACGCCTAACTGGCTTAGTGTCTTGGTAGACAATTTGCCTGGCACCAAAGTAAACGCAGAGAGTGTAGAGAGGATAAAACGGCAACACAGCTCACAAGAACAGACTTTCCAGCTGCTGAAGTTATGGAAACATCAAAACAAAGACCAAGATATAGTCAAGAAGATCATCCAAGGTATGATAATCTAAAATAAAAAGATCAATCAGTGAACACTTATCTGGGCTTTTGCTTTATGCAGATATTGACCTCTGTGAAAACAGCGTGCAGCGGCACATTGGACATGCTAACCTCACCTTCGAGCAGCTTCGTAGCTTGATGGAAAGCTTACCGGGAAAGAAAGTGGGAGCAGAAGACATTGAAAAAACAATAAAGGCATGCAAACCCAGTGACCAGATCCTGAAGCTGCTCAGTTTGTGGCGAATAAAAAATGGCGACCAAGACACCTTGAAGGGCCTAATGCACGCACTAAAGCACTCAAAGACGTACCACTTTCCCAAAACTGTCACTCAGAGTCTAAAGAAGACCATCAGGTTCCTTCACAGCTTCACAATGTACAAATTGTATCAGAAGTTATTTTTAGAAATGATAGGTAACCAGGTCCAATCAGTAAAAATAAGCTGCTTATAACTGGAAATGGCCATTGAGCTGTTTCCTCACAATTGGCGAGATCCCATGGATGAGTAAACTGTTTCTCAGGCACTTGAGGCTTTCAGTGATATCTTTCTCATTACCAGTGACTAATTTTGCCACAGGGTACTAAAAGAAACTATGATGTGGAGAAAGGACTAACATCTCCTCCAATAAACCCCAAATGGTTAATCCAACTGTCAGATCTGGATCGTTATCTACTGACTATATTTTCCCTTATTACTGCTTGCAGTAATTCAACTGGAAATTAAAAAAAAAAAACTAGACTCCATTGTGCCTTACTAAATATGGGAATGTCTAACTTAAATAGCTTTGAGATTTCAGCTATGCTAGAGGCTTTTATTAGAAAGCCATATTTTTTTCTGTAAAAGTTACTAATATATCTGTAACACTATTACAGTATTGCTATTTATATTCATTCAGATATAAGATTTGTACATATTATCATCCTATAAAGAAACGGTATGACTTAATTTTAGAAAGAAAATTATATTCTGTTTATTATGACAAATGAAAGAGAAAATATATATTTTTAATGGAAAGTTTGTAGCATTTTTCTAATAGGTACTGCCATATTTTTCTGTGTGGAGTATTTTTATAATTTTATCTGTATAAGCTGTAATATCATTTTATAGAAAATGCATTATTTAGTCAATTGTTTAATGTTGGAAAACATATGAAATATAAATTATCTGAATATTAGATGCTCTGAGAAATTGAATGTACCTTATTTAAAAGATTTTATGGTTTTATAACTATATAAATGACATTATTAAAGTTTTCAAATTATTTTTTATTGCTTTTTCTGTTGCTTTTATTTGAATGGGA